AGGGAACAAGAAAGACAAGAATTATTGTCCTCAGTAGGTTACTGTGGAGTGGGGAGGCTGGCAGGAAGCCACGTAACTAGAATACACGTTAGGTCAAGGCAGTATTCCCACAGAGAAGATGGAACAGGGAAGGGGAGTGAAGGCCAGGATGGGAGGTCTACGGACTTAAGTAGGATGATCTGGGAAGTAGCATTTGAGTAGAGTCTGGAAGGAGGGATGGGAAAGAGTGTTCCAGGCAGTGGGAACAGCAGGTGCAAAGGCCCTGGGGCAGAAGTGTGCCTGGACTGTCAAGACTGTTGGGCTGTGTGTCTGGAGCAGGTAAAAGAGAGATAAGGTCAGCAAGGACCTGATAAGCAGAGCCTCATGGTCACGCTGAGGACTCCAGGACCTGTACACCGAAGGGAATGACAGGAGCTGACTCATGCCCTAGCAGGACTTCTCTGTCTGCTGTGTTGAGCGCTGGTGATGGGGGCGTGGGAAGAAGTTAGGAGCCATTACAGAGGTCCCGGTGGGCCATGATCAGGACACCACAATGCAGGTGGTGAGAATGGATCGGATTCTAGACATATCTCAAGGTGGAGGACCAAGACTTTCATCTAAATCTAAACAATAGTTATGAAATGTTAACTTGAGATGGATCTATTGGAATTATTCAGATACTTCCAATAATGGATCATGAGAACCAAGAAAGGCCCTAGAATTTATCCTGATCTTCGTAGGATTTTCCCAAGGGTAGAAATGATGATGAACTGGGTGACCGTTCACAAAGGAGAGAGGATTCCCAGCCCCCAAGCCTGAAGCCTTCCCCTCAATCACCCTCAATCACCATCTTCTGTGGGTCGACCAGATGCACGGACTGTTCTCAGCCATCCCTGTGGTTCTTACGGCAATGTCTAGCTGTGGGACTGCACTGGTGCTTCGATGGCTCATAGAAGCCCCATATAAGGCACTGCTCCTGTGGGATGTGCCTGTCAAACCTGCTTGTCCACTGCCGTTCAGTTCAGCCAGAGATTGGGCCACATTCAGTCCTCGCTTCCCTGGGAGGGGGAAGGTAAGTGCGCGCAGTCCATCCGGCGAAGAGCATTTTTTTTTTTTTTTTTTTTTTTTTGAGGTAGAGTTTCACTCTGGCTCCTAGGCTGGAATGCAGTGGCACCATCTCAGCTCTCTGCAACCTCCACTTCCCAGGTTCAAGCGATTCTCCTGCCTCACCCTCCTGAGTAGCTGGGACTACAGGCGAGCACCACCACAGCCGGCTAATTTTTCTATTTCTAGTAGAAATGGGGTTTCACCATGTTGGCAGGCTGGTCTCGAACTCTGACCTCAAGTGATCTGCCTGCCTCAGCCTCTGAAAGTGCTGGATTGCAGGCGTGAGCCACCGCACCAGGCCTAAACAGATTTCTTTACAATCTACCACCATGAACAGCAAGCATTAGCATTGGTGAGGAGTGTTCCAGAATCCCTCTGCTCTCTGGTCAATTCACCTGGTGCTGCTTTGACTTCAGGCTCTTCCTTCTGCCCAGCTCCGTCCCACCCAGCAGCCCGCAGAGAAAGGAGGCAGCTGGCACCACACTGGGCTTTGGAGACACTGCGGGGACTGTGGACCCCACCCTGCTGCACGGAGCTCCTGCAAAAGCAAACCTGAGAACCTTGGTGAGTACTTCCGGAGACCCGGCTCCTGGGACGTTGATTTGCTCTGATTTTCAAGTATTTTTAGCATACAGATCCCTGCAAGAGGCATCTGTCTCCAGTGGTCCAGCCTCTCCTTCCAAATGAAAAGAATCAAGTCACAGGAATTCATGGGTCTGTAAGGAATCGCTCCCATCTGTGCCCAGGAGATTAACAAAGGCGGTGGCTGCAGCTCTGTGAGCAGTGGAGAAAAATTAGGCACAACCTGATATCCTCCCACAGGAGCGTAAGTCCACTGTGGTTATTCATATCATTGAAGACAACTCCACCCCCATGGCCACCCCTCCTAGGGTCCTCCCAGCGCCCAGCCATGGGGGAACTGTGCCGCAGGGACTCCGCACTCACGGCACTGGACGAGGAGACACTGTGGGAGATGATGGAGAGCCACCGCCACAGGATCGTACGCTGCATCTGCCCCAGCCGCCTCACCCCCTACCTGCGCCAGGCCAAGGTGCTGTGCCAGCTGGACGAGGAGGAGGTGCTGCACAGCCCCCGGCTCACCAACAGCGCCATGCGGGCCGGTGAGCGCAGCTCCCTCTTCCCCACCTCTTCCTTCTGCCCAGACAGACGGTTCTGCCTCCCAAGGGCACTTGCTGGATTTGCTGAAGACTCGAGGGAAGAACGGGGCCATCGCCTTCCTGGAGAGCCTGAAGTTCCACAACCCTGACGTCTACACCCTGGTCACCGGGCTGCAGCCTGATGTTGACTTCAGTAACTTTAGCGGTGAGAGCTCCGACTTTGACGGTTTGGCAGGCGCTCACTTGCTCACCTGCCCATCTGCCCACAGGTCTCATGGAGACATCCAAGCTGACCGAGTGCCTGGCTGGGGCCATCGGCAGCCTGCAGGAGGAGCTGAACCAGGAAAAGGGGCAGAAGGAGGTGCTGCTGCGGCGGTGCCAGCAGCTGCAGGAGCACCTGGGCCTGGCCGAGACCCGTGCCGAGGGCCTGCACCAGCTGGAGGCTGACCACAGCCGCATGAAGCGTGAGGTTAGCGCACACTTCCATGAGGTGCTGAGGCTGAAGGACGAGATGCTCAGCCTCTCGCTGCACTATAGCAATGCGCTGCAGGAGAAGGAGCTGGCCGCCTCACGCTGCCGCAGCCTGCAGGAGGAGGTAGGGGGACACCCTGCACCCCGGCGCGACCCATCGCCCTTCCTGTCGCCTCCCCACCGCACAGCTGTATCTACTGAAGCAGGAGCTGCAGCGAGCCAACATGGTTTCCTCCTGTGAGCTGGAATTGCAAGAGCAGTCCCTGAGGACAGCCAGCGACCAGGAGTCCGGGGATGAGGAGCTGAACCGCCTGAAGGAGGAGAATGAGAAACTGCGCTCGCTGACTTTCAGCCTGGTAGGTTCCGGTCCCCGCAGCAGAGAGCGGCCCAGCACCCCAGGCTGACCTCTCTCTGCCCCAGGCGGAGAAGGACATTCTGGAGCAGAGCCTGGACGAGGCGCGGGGGAGCCGACAGGAGCTGGTGGAGCGCATCCACTCGCTGCGGGAGCGGGCCGTGGCTGCCGAGAGGCAGCGAGAGCAGGTGCCGTGTGAGCCCTTCCTCCCTTGTGACTCGCTTCACGGTCCATGTGTCCCACTCTGTCCAGTACTGGGAAGAGAAGGAACAGACCCTGCTGCAGTTCCAGAAGAGTAAGATGGCCTGCCAACTCTACAGGGAGAAGGTGAATGCGCTGCAGGCCCAGGTGTGCGAGCTGCAGAAGGAGCGAGACCAGGTACCTGAGAGGCCGGGCCCACCCCGCCACCCCGCGGCCTCCTTACTCCCGTCGTGGCCCACAGGCGTACTCCGCGAGGGACAGTGCTCAGAGGGAGATTTCCCAGAGCCTGGTGGAGAAGGACTCCCTCCGCAGGCAGGTGTTCGAGCTGACGGACCAGGTCTGCGAGCTGCGCACACAGCTTCGCCAGCTGCAGGCAGAGCCTCCGGGTGTGGTGAGTGTTCCCGGCTGACCCGAGCTGGAGGCATTAACCAGCCTGTCTGGCCTGTCTTTGGCAGCTCAAGCAGGAAGCCAGGACCAGGGAGCCCTGTCCACGGGAGAAGCAGCGGCTGGTGCGGATGCATGCCATCTGCCCCAGAGACGACAGCGACTGCAGCCTCGTCAGCTCCACAGAGGTACGGCCGCTCCTCCCGCCTCCCTCACTGCCTGCCCCACTGACTTCTGCCCTCCCTCCTCCAGTCTCAGCTCTTGTCGGACCTGAGTGCCACGTCCAGCCGCGAGCTGGTGGACAGCTTCCGCTCCAGCAGCCCCGCGCCCCCCAGCCAGCAGTCCCTGTACAAGCGGGTGGCCGAGGACTTCGGGGAAGAACCCTGGTCTTTCAGGTAGAGCACTGGGGTCCTTCCTGGCACTGGGGAGTTTGAGCCTGCTGCTGCTTATGCTTTGCAGCAGCTGCCTGGAGATCCCGGAGGGAGACCCGGGAGCCCTGCCGGGAGCTAAGGCAGGCGACCCACACCTGGATTATGAGCTCCTAGACACGGCAGGTGAGCACGCCCAACCCTGAACCTCCACAGCACCAAGATCTGTGAGCTCTTGGCTTCCTCCCAGACCTTCCGCAGCTGGAAAGCAGCCTGCAGCCAGTCTCCCCTGGAAGGCTTGATGTCTCGGAGAGGTAAGCAGCAGGTGGGAATCCTCCGAGGCTGGAGTGCACAAGCCGGTCGTCTCCCGGCCTGCAGCGGCGTCCTCATGCGGCGGAGGCCAGCCCGCAGGATCCTGAGCCAGGTCACCATGCTGGCGTTCCAGGGGGATGCATTGCTGGAGCAGATCAGCGTCATCGGCGGGAACCTCACGGGCATCTTCATCCACCGGGTCACCCCGGGCTCGGCGGCGGACCAGATGGCCTTGCGCCCGGGCACCCAGATTGTGATGGTGAGCCGTGCGAGGCCCCTCCTGTCCCCCGGGAAAGAGACTGACCTTCTCGACTTGCCCTCAGGTTGATTACGAAGCCTCAGAGCCCTTGTTCAAGGCAGTCCTGGAGGACACGACCCTGGAGGAGGCCGTGGGGCTTCTCAGGAGGGTGGACGGCTTCTGCTGCCTGTCTGTGAAGGTCAACACGGACGGTACACATACCACTCCTCTCGTGTGCACAGCTGCTCATCTGTGGCTCATGTCCCCTTTTATCAGGTTATAAGAGGCTACTCCAGGACCTGGAGGCCAAAGTGGCGACCTCGGGGGACTCATTCTACATCCGGGTCAACCTGGCCATGGAGGGCAGGGCCAAAGGGGAGCTGCAGGTGCATTGCAACGAGGTCCTGCACGTCACCGACACCATGTTCCAGGGCTGCGGCTGCTGGCATGCCCACCGCGTGAACTCTTACACCATGAAGGATACTGCCGCGCACGGCACCATCCCCAACTACTCCAGGTGAGCAGCTGCCTCGAGCTCGGTGCGTCCCCAGCTGGGTCAGGGCCTCTGCTGGTCTCTGCAGGGCTCAGCAGCAGCTCATAGCCCTCATCCAGGACATGACTCAGCAGTGCACCGTGACCCGCAAGGTGAGGCTCCAGGGAGGGGCCTGGACCCCACTTCCTCCTCATCCTTTCTCTGTCCCTCCTTTAGCCATCTTCTGGGGGACCACAGAAGCTGGTCCGCATCGTCAGTATGGACAAAGCCAAGGCCAGCCCTCTGCGTTTGTCCTTTGACAGGGGCCAGTTGGACCCCAGCAGGATGGAGGGTGAGGCCTGGTGAGCTGGCACAGGGGCCACTCTCACCCACCCTCAGGATCCTCTCCTCCACAGGCTCCAGCACGTGCTTCTGGGCCGAGAGCTGCCTCACCCTGGTGCCCTATACCCTGGTGCGGCCCCATCGACCCGCCCGGCCCCGGCCTGTGCTCCTCGTGCCCAGGGCGGTTGGGAAGATCCTGAGCGAGAAACTGTGCCTCCTCCAAGGGTTTAAGAAGTGCCTGGCAGGTATGCTGTTGCCTGGGAATCCCTCTACCCCTTCTATGATGGCCCCGTCCAATGTCACCTGTAGAGTACTTGAGCCAGGAGGAGTATGAGGCCTGGAGCCAGAGAGGGGACATCATCCAGGAGGGAGAGGTGTCCGGGGGCCGCTGCTGGGTGACCCGCCATGCTGTGGAGTCCCTCATGGAAAAGGTGAGGTCAAGGGCGGGGTGGGCAGGGGAGCTCTTGACTCACTTCTTCTCTCCCTCCCACAAAGAACACCCATGCCCTCCTGGACGTCCAGCTGGACAGTGTCTGCACCCTGCACAGGATGGACATCTTCCCCATCGTCATCCACGTCTCTGTCAACGAGAAGATGGCAAAGAAGCTCAAGTAGGTGCACGCTGGGGGCTGGGCAGGGGCTTGAGCCCGCCCCCCCCAACTCTGGCCTGTGCAGGAAGGGCCTACAGCGGTTGGGCACCTCAGAGGAGCAGCTCCTGGAGGCTGCGAGGCAGGAGGAGGGAGACCTGGACCGGGCGCCCTGTCTATACAGCAGCCTGGCTCCTGACGGCTGGAGCGACCTGGACGGCCTGCTCAGCTGTGTCCGCCAGGCCATCGCCGACGAGCAGAAGAAGGTGGTGTGGACGGAGCAGAGCCCCCGATGATGCACCGTGCCCCTTCCCGGGACTGTGGGGGCTTCTGTGTGCCTGTTAATGCAGTCCTGTTCCTCAGCCCAGGCCCTCTTGGCACAGCTGTGGGCTCCTTGGCACATGAGGCCGGCTCTCCCCACTGGCTGGGGTCTAACCTTGAACCCTCACCACGTGCAGGTCACACACAGTGAAGCCACTTGTAACTGCACACTTTTCTGTGGAAACATCTTCACCCTTTACCAGGCTTGGCATGGTCTGAACTGGAAACCCTGAGAATGTTTCTGCAGTGGGACAGGAGGGACGTCTTCCCATGCCTTCCCTAGAACCGGAGGCCCCGGACTTCTCTGGAAAACCGCCTGTCTGCAGGCCCGATTCAAATCTATGGGGGCTGCACTTCCCTTTTACATTTTGATGTGTCAAAGGCTTTTGGAGTGACCAAAAGCACAGAGGCAGCGGGTGGGGCGCCTGGGTGGTCCCCAAGGTCGCTGCCACCCTTGCCCGGGGCAGAGGCAGAAGCCCACATATGCTGTGACGCTGGCCACCTTTTCTCAGCTTCTGAGGCTGCGATGCCTCAGGAACTCCAGTTTACAGAGACCAGTGTGTTTACTTGTAAATAAAGCCTCTGCGTGGTGGAGACGGTACTTTCAGTGGGTCTGTGCCCCGTGGCCCCTGTGCCTGTTCGGTGGGGGTGTCCCAGAGAAGCCTGGCACCAGTACCCCCGTACAAGGCCCAGCGGACTCTGCCTTCCCCTGACCTGGCTTTGCACCCCAGCCCTTCTTGGGCCAAACATCTTTACTCCACCTTCAGGGCTCGGGGAGGACCCAGGTCCGCCAGCACCTGGCCTTGCCCCTGCCTCCTGGGGCTGTTGCAGACTGAATGTCATTTTGACAGCAGTGTCCAAGAATCAGGAAGCTGTTCTAGAATTCAGGTTGGTATCATCATAAATGAGTTCAGAAAAAGAACTTCTGTATATTTTACTAAAATAAAAAGCTTTTACAATAGCTGGCCTGTGGCCTCCTCCAGCCCACCCCAG